TCTCGAACTCCTGGGCTCAAGCGATCACCCCTGTCTTGGCCTCCCAAAATGAAGGGATTACAGGCGTGAGCCACCGTGCCTGGCCTTGAAAGGCAATTTCGTCTTCTTGGAAGTCTCCTTGCGAGGGAGGGAGCCTCCCCTTTGGCCTCAGCACCCTGGCTAGGGGGTGCTGGCTCCATGGCATTGCCAATGGTCCCGGCTGCCTCTTCTGTTCACAGGGGCCTACTCCCCTTCACCCTTGGGGGATGTCACCATTGCTTTTCACGTGGCCACCCTCCTGTCCGTTGGCTTTCGCGTGGGGAGTGCCTGCTGCCTCTGCGGCGGTCACGTCGCCCCGGAGAGCCTCGGAGCTCTGGCTGCCCACGATGGGAGTCCTCTGGGGGGCGCCGGAGCCGTGCCGGGTCCCCGCCGCAGGGGACAGTAACGCGGAGTCGGCCTGGCCGGCGGAAAGGGGGTGCTGGGGAACAGAGCCGCACCCCACTCGGCTCGGGAAAGCCCTGGTAACCAAAATTCTTGAAAAGCACTAGTGTCTGGCCTCGGCACTAACTCTCCCCGAGTCTCGTTAAGCCTGCGGGGATGACTCAGAGGGTCTGGGGTCCTGTCGGGGAAAAGTTCAGAAACCAGAACAGTTCCAGATTCTCTCCATGTGTCTGTGGTCCCACCACCTCCTCCGCAAGGGACCCTGAAAGCTGTCTGGGACCTAGGACAACTTCTTGGGATGAGTACGGCCATTCGCCCTGGCTGAGCCCCAGGAGTGCGGGCAGGGGCCGCGGGGGTCGGGTCGCCAGCCGCCACCTCCTGCCTTTCTCTGCCTGCGGTGCGCTGGGACACCCTCGAGGCGGCTCAGCGCCCGCGGTTCCCAGCGCGGGCGGGGCCGCGGCAGAGGTTCCCAAACCGGTTGCACAGAAACAGCGCCACCCCCTACTGCCCGCGGGGCCACCTGTGTGTGCCTTTCCTTCAAAAACAAAGGCGGGGCGGGGGCGGAAGTGCCTCAAAAGAAGGCGGGCCGAAGCGAGGTGCGGCTCCCTGTCGCCGCGGAGGGGCGGGGGCAGGACGCGCAACTCCGGCCGGAGCTGTCCGGGGTCGTGAGCCGGCCCCGCCTTGGTGGCGGCGCCCCCTCGCGGTCCAGAGGCAGACGCATCGGGTGGGCTCGGGTCTCCAGCCCGGCCGGGAGGAGGGACCGGGTCTGCGGAGCGGGGACTCGGGGCCTCGGCGGGGCGCGCACACGCAGGCGGGGCGGCCCGGGGTGCGGGGCCTCTGCGCGGCTGACCAGGCTCCCAGAGCGTCAGCGCCGCCCATGGCCGAGCCGCTCCAGCCAGACCCCGGGGCGGCCGAGGACGCGGCGGCCCAAGCTGTGGAGACGCCGGGCTGGAAGGCCCCGGAGGACGCCGGCCCCCAGGTAGGCGCCGACTCGGGAGCGGAGGGGCTGGGTGCTTCTCGAAGTTTTCTCTGTTCCACTTTAGCCCGGAAGTTATGAGATCCGACACTATGGACCAGCCAAGTGGGTCAGCACGTCCGTGGAGTCTATGGACTGGGATTCAGCCATCCAGACGGGCTTTACGAAACTGAACAGCTACATTCAAGGCAAAAACGAGAAAGGTAAAAGCAGTTTTCCTTGTAATTATGCATATACACTAAATTTGCTTTCATTTTTATGTCACAGAGATGAAAATAAAGATGACAGCTCCAGTGACAAGCTACGTGGAGCCTGGTTCAGGTCCTTTTAGTGAGTCTACCATTACCATTTCCCTGTATATTCCCTCTGAACAGCAATTTGATCCACCCAGGCCTTTAGAGTCAGATGTCTTCATTGAAGATAGAGCCGAAATGACTGTGTTTGTACGGTAAGTGGTAGATAATTTATAGCCTTGCTGACTCATTCACGGTTATTTCCTTTCTCCTTTGTAGGTCTTTCGATGGATTTTCTAGTGCCCAAAAGAATCAAGAACAACTTTTGACATTAGCAAGCATTTTAAGGGAAGATGGAAAAGTTTTCGATGAGAAGGTTTACTACACTGCAGGCTACAACAGTCCTGTCAAATTGCTTAATAGAAATAATGAAGTGTGGTTGATTCAAAAAAATGAACCCACCAAAGAAAACGAATGAGAAAAATGAAAGGAAGTTCTGCTGTCAGAGGCAAAACATCTGTTTATCATAGACATCAACATGACCTATAAGTAAAGTGCGTGTCTAGTGTCTTCTATTGAGAGTACTACTATTAATTAAGCTTATTTCCAATGTGCCTTTTTAATGCTTGAAGTTTTATCTACATACACAGGTAACAGAGGACAGTAGTCTGTAAACATATAAATCGGTCATAACTATCGTGGTCTTTATTTCTGTGAGGATCTAGGGAAATTTCATGTCACTTCCCTCCTTCACTGCATCACAATCATATTCCCTTTTTTTTTTCTTGGATTTGTGTCAGTTGGATGATATCCCCTCCAGATAGTATCAATAAAATGTTAAAATTATTTATCTTGTGTGGAACCCCTAGGCTGTCAGGCCCGGAGAGGTGAAATTCAGCTGGACACAAAAATCAAATTGTCTTTTGTGGCTGCCACCATTACATTCTCTGTTGTATGTATTACTTTCCCTCCTGCATCCTCCCACTGCCCCACTGCACAAGAATACTCCATGTAACTCCATTTAAATGTAATGAATTCATTCCTTTCTTTCTGGTCTCCACTTAACCCCCTAAAAATCTTGCTTTTTCCCCTAAACATTTCCCTGAACTGTCACGTATTTTCATTCATTCTTTAACTCATTGTAGGGAGTCCCTGCTATGTTCCAAGCACTCTGCTAAGGACTGGGAGGTGGTGGTAAGAAAACCTGTGTCCCAAGCCCCTCATCACTGACTTCCTCTTCACTAACTCCAACAACATCTTTCCACCTCCTTAACTATTTCATTCACCCTCCCACTGTGAACACCACAGACAAGGCCCCTGGCCTCATGGAGTTTACATTCTAGAGGGTGAGGGAGTTCAACACAAATAAGATGCTTGAAATTGGCAAGTGTGATGAAGAACAGAATAGGGCAGTGGGGTAGAGTGTGGTTAGGTAGGGTGTGGTGGACATCACATAAGGTGGTCAGCAAAGGCCTCTCAAGAGACAGTTGAGACTTGAATGACGAGGATGAGTCAGATGAAAGCCAGGGGCAGAGGTGAGGGGAGCATCTTGGGCAGAGGTGACAGTGTTAAAGGGAGAGGCCACGTTCAGTACCCAGAACAAAAAGCTGCACACACTGCTTGCTGAGCAAGAGAGCACTGCTCTTGTAGGGCACGGTCTCTCGGATAAAGAAAACTGCGGACCTTATGCAGGGTTTTAGGAAGGATTAACAGACTTTCAAAAGCATTTAGGAGTCGAGGGAGCTTTAGTTGTGGGGATGCAGTTACCAGAGTGAGGCCGCTGCTGATTAGCATGATTTAGAAGCCTAGTTTGGAGGTGAGGTTACTGATGGGAAATTGTCATTGATTGTTTCTGGTACTTAATTGCTACTGTGGCCAAAGGATGGTCAGTTTTATTCAGGATTTGAAGTGGTGGCAGACAACGTGAGGTGTGCCACTCAAATTCACCTTCAAGAAAGTACCAGCCGCCCAGCTGTGAGGGGTGTGGTTCGCCGACAGTCTCCCCGTTACCGTCTTCAGGGTCCACGCCAGATTTCAAGATAAGGACACACTATTCTGTGGGAGAGAGGGACCTAGTCTACAACTGAGCAAGGCAGTGGTAGCTGACAGCATGCTTTTTTCTGGCAATTCCCAGCCAATAACTGAGCAAGGTGGTGGTATAAGACCTAGCCATTTAGGCCAGGTGCAGTGGCTCACAGCTGTAATTCCAGCACTTTGGGAGGCTAAGGTGGGAGGATTGCTTGAGCCCAGAAGTTCAAGACGAGTCATGGCAACCTAGTGAGACTGTCTGTCCAAAAAATAAAAAATTAGCCAAGCGTGGTGGCACACGCCTGTATTCCTAGCTCCTGAGGTGAAAGGATTGCTTGAGCTCGGGAGGCGGAGGTTGCAGTGAGTCCTGATCATGCCACTGCACTCCAGCCTGGGTGACAGAGCAAGATCCTGTCTCAGAAAGAAAAAAAAAAGTCCTAGTCATTTCTACCAACTCGAAAGCCCTCTAATAAGCAGTCTCTGCTCTGGAGCTTTTTGGTGGGCTGCTAGAGACTTTGTTAGATCCTACCGTTCCTCTGCTCAATCCTGCTTTTCCCTTTTCCTTTCAGAGATGTCACTTCACCAGTTTTGTACTCCTAACTCCATCTCAGCCTAAAATTGGCACAATTGGTACCAGTGGCCCACGAACGTAGGTGGTAAGACAGCATTTGCAGGCTGAGTGACTCACTGTCTGGCTGGCTCGGAGGCCCCCATCCCTGGTGGATAGGTGGCACAGACAGTCCCTGGCACAAGAAGGCTGTCCAGTGATGAAGACTTCAGATGAAATGGCATGCTGGTGCAGGGGAACGCAATGACTGGTGGGTGATTTGGGTGTCTCAAATATGGGAAGGGTGGATAAAAGAGACAAGGACAGTGGGCTTCCATGGTTATTGCTGAGTTGGATTGACGTCCTGCAAGTGGATAATGAAAAGCTGAGGTCAATTAACAAACAAAACTAAGTGTGAGCCGCAGAGTCTCTGTGGTAGCTTGCCAACAATCCTCATCTCATGCTGTAGCCAAGCAGAGCAAGCTGAAGGCCAAGCACAGGATTTGATGGTAAAAGTAGCTAACAGCCAACAAATACTCAACCAAGCCAGGTCTGTTAGATCAAGGTTGGAATCAAACTTGGGATCCCAAAACATGGGATGGGAGCATTTAGTGGATCTCCCCAACCATCTGCCTCCCTAGAAAACTCCCTGAATATTCACATCCTTCAGAAGAGGCCCACCCTTCCCCATGAAGAGCTGGAACTACCCTCCCTTCCTGCCTCTTCCCTAACACAAGGGAAGACAGTGTCCAAGGTCTTTCCCCATGAAGCAAAAGGTGTCCCTCAGGACTGGTCCCTCCCCTTCTCCTGGCTACCAGGCCTATAACGAGACTTAAGTCACAACATAACTGATTGCGGCTGAGGGGTCTGATGAGGGAGAAATGGGATCTATGCCAGAGGAGCCACCTAACCTGGCAGCATGTACTGCAGGGGCCAGGGGCGTACTCTTGGGACTGGATCCTGAGGGTGCTTGGTCAAAGGGGCTGGGTTTATACAACTAGATAAAGGAGAGGGTATATTGACTTGGGGCTCTCAGGATAGAGGATTTCACACCATGAGAAAAATGCCAGGAGATAATACAGACTCACTGCTCTAGGGCAGCTTGGTAGAAGCCTAGAAAGAGTGATCAAAATGTTGAAATGCCTGAATGGCTGGGACAAACAATAGAGAAAGGAATGAGAAGGCTCAGGGAAGGGAGCATGCCAGCATGGATATATGAGGCAAGGTGACCCATCAGACAATTATGTTCCACGGGAAGGCCCAGGGGACCCATCCTTCAGCAAGGCTGCTGGGAATGCACTGATAAGCGGGCTTGGGCATCATAAAGGAGCTCAGCGGTGGCTCTCCTCGGCAGGCTGGGGCTGGCAGGAAGGGCTGTGATGGAACTTCACTTGCTGAGAGCAATGTGGATGATGATGAGACCTTGAAGAGCCCAGGTGGCAGTGCCAGCCACAGAAGCCAGGGTGCCATCAGTATCCTGTTAACCACTAAGCTCCAAATGGCAGCCGAGGGGTCCTGACCTGTAAAGTCTCATGGAAATAGTTGGTAGAACAAGGCATTCCTAGGGACAAAAGAGCTGACTAATCAACAAGGGTAAGGCTTTATATATAATCAAAAGTGAGCAAGAATTGATGAGCAGGGGACTGAGAGAGATCACTCCAATTAAAAAACAAAAACATGATTCCTTGCCAGTTTCTAGTTCAGTTTTCTGACCTAGAGCTCATTAATTGCAGAGGTGACTGTATCCTAGGGGAAAGTTTCCTGCAACATTTCAGCAGGTGTACACAGTAATGATCCCCTCATTCTTTTTCTAAAGGATCTATGGCCATTTACTCAGGTGGCTCTACCCTGGGGAAAGAGGAATACCTGGATACGTCAGGGTCCAAGTTAACGTCTGATACCCAGAAACCCAAAGAGTCATTACAGTTCCTCCTCCTCCCATTAAAATGGGAGCATACAGAGGTTAGAAAGTAAACGTAGTTCTAATCAAAGTTTGGCTTACAGCAGATCTCCTGGGCCTGCAGGTTATCTGCCTAATCCCTGAATGTATAATTGAGACTGACATCCTTGGCAGGCAGAATAACCCCTACATTTGTTCCTTGACCTGTGGGGAAAGAGTATAAGCTTCTAAACTCCCTCTCCTCCAATCAGGGCAGTAAACCATAATAAATATTGCCTTGAACAGTATTTTTTAAGCACCTCGGGTGAACATCTGCTTCTGGCCATGATGATGAATTGGGAACCCAATTTACCTGTCCCTCTTAAACAACTAAAAGCCCAGACAAAATATATGAAACAATGGTTTTCAGACACTGAAAGTTCATAGTACAGGACTGTGATCTCTGCGAGAAGGGGGAATAATGAGGTGAGTCCAGTGATTGCTCAGGCGAATGGCCTGGAGGCAGTTTCTAGGCAGCAAAGCAGGGAGAGGGAAGCCAGAGACCAGTGGTCCTGCTGTGTTGAGGAGATGGAGATCAGTGTCACCGGAGGCCAAGGTGAGTAAGTGAGAGGAGAGGAGGCAGCAGCACACAGACAGAGAGTGCTGTAGATCTGCAGTGGGTCCCCTGGAGTCCTTGGTTGAGTGAAGGTGTTAGAAGAAACTACTTAAGCCAAGAAATGAGTAACTGGAAATTAGTAGAGCAAATAATTTACAGATCATCTATGGGGCTGGGAAAAGTTTGTGTTTCCACTAGCCAGAGTAGAAATAACTCATAATGCATGGGTCATCAGGTGGAGTCCTCCAACAGGTGTTGCCTTAGTACTGAGGTCAAATTGTCCCTAGACCAAAGGCTTCTTTGGACTTCCCCTAACAAAGCTTAAAGACAAGCCTTGGAAGGATCAAACTAATTTCAAGAAACTTAACTGTGAATCAGAATAAAACCCAATACCATTTATAGGAATATAACAAAATCCATCAACAAACAACATAACACTCATAATTACCAACATTCAGTAAAAAATTACTGGAAACAGAGAAATATAAATTATGGCCCATAATTAGGAAAAAAGGGTAATCATTAGAAGTAGAACCAGAAGTGACAGATATGAAGAAATTAGCAGCTTGAATTATGTGATGTGGCAGATCTTATGTATTGGAGGTAGGGGGAAAGAAGATGCAGTGTGGAATAGATGACAAGGCCCAATGAGAGAATCACAGTGCAGGTCCCTGGGGCCCTGAAGGAAGGTGGTTCTAACCACAGGAGAGGATCATATGCTTTTTGAAAAACAGCCTCTGCTGTGCTACTGGGCCCTGGTAGACACGGAACTTTGAGACCCAGTGATGCTGTATCCAGAACTGCTCATCTTAACTAGGTCCTGTGGGAAGCACTAAGTCATAAGCTAGTAGGATCGGCAGCAGCCCATTGGAAGATGGAAATGATATGTACAGGAGCAGTTCCAAGCCAGACCAGAGGACATAAGCAAACTGCAAGAGCAATTACTCCAACCGCCATGTCTGCACAGTGGCACCTACATCCCCCCTCCCTGTGGTTGTTGGAGGACCTGTATGATCCACTGAAGGAAGAGGAATGCTTGGGCTTGGTTTATTGATTAGTTATCTTCTGTAGTTGCAAGCTGAAAATGGACCTTCACTCAAAGGTGACATTGAAAAACGGGAAAAAAATTGCAATCTTCCTGCAAAAACTGGGCAGAATTTTTTGAGGTACACTGGATCATTCACCTTGTGAGGGAGGACAGGTAAAATATTTATGGAAGTGGCAGAAAATGGCCTGCCAGCTGATCAGGAGTTTGGGAGGAAAAAAACATGGATTAGGAGGTCTGGGGTAGAGGCATGTGGATGGGCATATGGAGTGAACACAGAAGTTGAAAAACTGTATCACATGTTAATGCCCACTAGATAGCACCCACCAGAGAAGAGGCACTAAACAACCAAGTAGATGAAATGACTTAGCCTGTTCTATTAGCTTTTGCCAGTGCCCACCTCAGTGCTGGTAAAATGCACACATAAAGTGGCAGTGGTGGCAAAGATGGAGGCTATGGATGGAACCCACCAACATGGGCTCCCACTTACCAAGGCCAACTTAGACACTGCTCACTGTGACTATCCAACCTGCCTGCAACAAATACCAATGCTGAGACCCTGATGAGGCTGTGAAGACCAACTGGTCGCTTGATAGCAAATTCACTATGGTAGGCTCATTCTTTCCTAGAAGCACCAGCAGTTTATTCACACAAGGACAGACTTCCTATTCTAGGTATGTGGTTCCTTTCGGGCCTACAGGGTCCTGAACACAATCTAAGGACTTACAAAACATCTGAACTGTCAGCGTAGATTTGCTGAATACGTGATCTATACATGTTAACACCCAATCAGGGAGAGTTCGCCAGCGGTCATAGGATCCACTGCTCCTATCACATACTGCGCCACCTAGAAGCTGCTAGACTGATGGAATGTTGGCATGGCCTGCTTTAGTGCCAGGTGGGAGACAATACCCTGCCAAGATGTGCCACCGTCTCCTGCACACAGTATACTTATTGAATCAGAAAGCCTGTATGATGCTGTGTCTACAACAGGAATATATAGATTTCAGAACCAAGGAGTGGAGGCAGGAGTGACCCCACTTACCATCGCACCCAACGAACCACTGAGGGACTTAGTACTTCCCATGCCCACAACTCCAGGTTCTACAGCATCAGAAGTCCTAGTTCTCAGAGACTGTATACCTTCTCTAGGCAATATTGCAAGAATCCCATTGAACTACAGTCTGCTGCTACTATGTGGGCACTTTGGACTCTGTGTTCAGGGACCAGTAGGCAAGAAGTCACCATCTAGTCAAGGGTAATTGACCCTGAACTGCAGGAGGAGGCAAGCCTGCTGTCAGAGGATAGTGGCGAGAGCAATGTGTGTGGAACTTAGCGGACCCACTGGAGGCACCCTCTGTACTCCTTGCCCAGTTGTAACTGAATGGACTAGTGCAGCAACCCTGGTCTGAGAAGGGTTTGGCTCCCAGGAGCTCAGGACCCTCAGGAATGAGAGCTTGGTTTATACTATCAAAAAAGCCACCAAGACCAGCAAAGATGACAGTTGTGGGTGAGGGGAATTTAGAATGAAGCAGGGAGTAATGAGGACCAGTTGTGGTTCCAAAACCATTTGCAGGAAGGTGCTATAGTTGGTCCTACCAAACTCCTCTTTCAACATTTATCCTCAGGAAGAGAGGTCCATTGGCGCCCTGAAACAGTCACTCTCTGCGTGTTTTTGGGAAAATGGATCCACATAGGCAAGGGGTGGACCATGGCAGGCATAGAGCGGTGCCACTTAGATCCCCCTTCAAGACAAGATATGCCATCCAGCTGCAAGGAGTGTGGGTAGCTGGCAGCCACCAGCTGCTACTTCACCAGGATCCACCTTAGCTTTCAAGCTGAGGTCACGCTATTCTCAAGACAGGAGGGGTTGGTGGCCAATGATTTCACTAAATTATGGAAATTGAGAGCATGCTTTTCTGAGGGGGCCCTCTTGCCAAAGACCAAGCAAGGCCATGGTACAAGGACCTAACTGTTTCAGTCCAACACAGGACTCCTCCAATGAGTGACCTTTTTCCCAGAGTTCCCCTGGGATGGCAGCTCGCCTGCTCTCCCTGCCTCGTCCTGCTTCCTCTTTTCCTTTCAAAGGTGCTTACTCCAATAATAAATCCTTTGGTATTCTAACTGTCTACTTCTTGAAGAATCTAAACTGGCAGTAGGATCATGCCCCTCACTGATAGCTCAACCACGTTTTCTATCTTTGGGCCTCCTTGTCTTTACCTAGCACATGAGAAGCATTTATTAGGACTTTTTTTCCCCCATTGCTGAACAAATGACTACAGATTGCTCTACCTCTTGTTCTGTGAATAAAGGCTGGCCGCTGTGGAAGGTAGGTCAGAGCAGGCAACTGAGAGAAACTGTATTACAGTTACCGAGTGGCTTATTAAGGAAAGTGGCGCAACAATCAGGTCCATGTTTCATTCAAATGACCCTCCATTCCCCCAACAACATCCTCACATCTGCCAAAGCAAATTATGCTGCTGTGCTCATTTGATGATGGAATCAGCATCGCATGCAGGCTGAACCCCTACTACGGCAGAACCAAGAAAGCCACTCTTTCCCCTCTCCTCCTAAGATGCCACCACAGAGCAGGGTGCCAGTGGTGGGTGGGGAGAAAGACGGAGACACAGAAACGTCTCCTTTTCACTGTGATTCTCCTAAGGAATATACAGTCACCCCCACAGGAAAAGCAAGAGTTCAATCAAGATTCTTCAGAAATAGTAGGATGGCAGAAAGCAGATCGCATTGAGGTTGTTTCCAACTGACAGACCAAGCAGTAATTTGTTTCTCTCCCCACTGATAGTAAAAATAAAGTGGAAATAATTTAGGGCTGGGGCTTCTGTGATTATCTGGAACTTAAAGTATGAGGGTATGAGAGCCATCAGATCTACCCCTGTGGAGCTTTTTAAGATGCGGTCCATAACAGAAGCGGGCCCCAAGGAGTAGAGTAGCCACATGGAAGGTGCCATGTTTCAGGGATGAGTCTCGATTCTTCTCTCCCTGTATTTCATCCATGCCTGTAAGAAGTTCTCACGTCTCTCCACATGCCACGTCATCTGAACCGCCAGGCGATAGGTTATTCGTATTTTATTCCAAAGTCCATAGGACACGATGTGGACTTGTTTTTCCACGTGCCCTTGTAGATGGTGCCATCCAGTGTCTGTGATGTTCCACCTCCTCTGTTGGGTTGTCACCTCCCCCAGAGACCTTCTGGTCTCACTGCTTTTCTGTTTGTATCCAGCAAAACACTCAACAATTCTGTATAAGAACACCTATCTCATTATTCAAAAAAAATGCATGTATAAACAAAAAGAAATATTTCAAATATTTACTTTACAATTGTTTTATTCAAAGGAAATTAAATACAAATGTATATTTTTCATTAAAAATGGGGATTTAAAAATAGTTTTATAATTAGTGTTATGTTGCTTTATCTTATCTTTGCATAAATTATGTATTATTAAAGGTTTCTGATATCCATATACATTCTAGTCTTTTTTAGGCAGCTATGAGA